AAATTACTAAACCTAGTGGCTTAAAGCAACAGAAGTGCGTGCTTTTATAGTTCCTGAGGCCAGAAGCCTGAAAGTGATGTGGGCAGGGCCACACCCTCCAGAGACTCTAGTGAAGATAATGACTCAAATAAGGATTCTGGGTATTGGGACATAGATATAGCTTTTTAGGGCCACCATTCAGCCCATTACAACCACTATCTATTTCCAGAACTTTATTTTTATTTATTTATTTTTTTGAGATGGAGTCTTACTCTGTTGCCCAGGCTGGAGTGCAGTGGCATGATCTCAGCCCACTGCCACCTCTGCCTCCCGGGTTCAAGTGATTCTCCTGCCTCAGCCTCCCAAGTAGCTGGGATTATAGGCGTGCACCACACCTGGCTAATTTTTATATTTTTAGTAGAGACGGGATTTCACCATGTTGACCAGGCTGGTCTTGAACTGATCCAAAGCAATCTGCCCACCTCGGCCTCTTAAGGGGCTGGGATCATAGGCATGAACCACACCATGCCCGGCCAATTTCCAGAACATTTTTATCATCCAAAAAAGAAGCTCCATGTCTATTATCAGTCCTTCCCTAATCCTTCCCCCTTCTACTCCCTAGCAAACACTAATTTCCTTTCTGTCTTTATGAATTTGCCTGTTCTGGATGTTTCACATAAATGGAATCATACCATTTGTGGTCTTTTGTGACTAGGCTTCTTTCATTTAGCATAATGTTTTCAAGATTCATCCATGTTGTAATACAAAATTAGCTAGGCGTGGTGGCGCATGCCTGTAATCCCAGCTACTCGGGAGACTGAGGCAGGAGAATCGCTTGAACCCAGGAGGCAGAGGTTGCAGTGAGCCAGGATTGTGCCATTGCACTCCAGCCTGGGAAACGAGTGAAACTCCGTCTCAAAAAAAAAAAAAAGATTCATCCATGTTGTAACTTATCTCAGAATTTCATTCCTTTTTAAGGCTTAATAATATTCCATTGTATGGATAGACCACATTTGTTTATCCATTTATCAGTTGATGGGCATTTGGGTTGTTTTTGCTTTTTGGCTGTTATAAATAATGCTGCTATGGACACTTGTGTACAACACAAGCTTTTGTGTAAACATATTTTTTTCAGTTTTCTTGGGTCTATCCCTAGGAGTGGAATTGCTGAATCATGTAACAGTTCTATGTTTAACTTTTTGAGGAACCACCAAACTTTTTCATCATAGCTATACCATTTTATTATATTCCCGTTAGCAATGTATGAATGTTCCAATTTCACCACATCTTTTCAATACTTGTTATTGCCTTTTTTTAAAAAAAAAGTTATTATTATGTCTATCCTTGTGGATATGAAATAGTATTTTGTTGTGATTTTGATTTGCATTTCACTAAATGACTTATGATGTTGAGTATCTTTTCATGTAATTATTGGCCAATTATATCTCTGAACCTGAAGAAATATCTATTCAAATCCTTTGCCAATTTAAAAATTAGAGTATTTGTCTTTTTATTGTTGAGCTGAAAGAGTCCTTTCTATTCTCTCATCAGATATATGATTAGCAAATTTTTTTTTCCATTCTGTAGATTGTTTTTCCACTTTCTTAAGGCTGTTCTTTGAAACAGTGTTTTTAATTTTGATGATGTCTAGTTTATTTTATCATCTGTGGATTGTGCTTTTGGTGTCATATCTAAAAAACATTGCCTAGTCCAAAGTCATGAAGACTTACACTCCTATATTTTTTTCTAAGAGTTTTATAATCTTAGCTCTTACTTTTATGTCTCTGATCCATTTTGACTTAATTTTTGTATGTGGTATGAGGTAGGGGTCCAACTTTATTATTTTTCATGTGGCTATTCAGTTATCCTGGCCCCATTTATTGAAAAGACCATTTTTTCCCATCGAATTATTTGGTCACTTTTATCAAATGTCAATTTACCAGAAATATAAAGGTTTATTTCTAGATTCTCAGTTCTACTCCATTAATCTATATCTGTCCTTATGCCAATACCACCCTTTCTTAATTAGTATGACTTTGTGGTAAGTTTTGAAATTAGGAAATGTGATTCCAATTTTGTTCTTCTCTTTGAAGATTGTTTTGGCCATTCTGAGTCCTTTGCATTTAATGAATCTTAGGGTAATTTTGTTAATTTATACAAAATAGATAGCTGGGATTTTGATAGGAATTGCATCAAATCTGTAGCTTTGTAGATTATTTACACCCTTTTTTTTTTTTTTTTTCGGACAGGGTCTCAATTGCTTGAGCTGGAGTGCAGTGGTGTAATCATGGCTTACTACAGCCTTGACCTCCTGGGCTCAGGTGATCCTCTTTCCTCAGCCTCCTAAGTGGCTGGAGCTACAGGCATGCTCCACTTTTTCTATTTTTTTTGTAGAGACAGGGTTTCACCATGTTGCCCAGGCTAGTCTTGAACTCCTGAGCTCAAGCTGTTCACCTGCCTTGGTCTCCCAAAGTGCTAGGATTAGAGATGTGAGCCACTGCGCCTGGCCCTATTGACATCTTAATAAGTCTTCCAATTCATGATCATGGGATATCTTTCCATTTATTTAGACCTCCTTTAACTTCTTTCAGTGATGTTTTGTAGCATCTGTATATTGAACCTCATTTTACCATGCATTAATTACAGGGTAAAGTAGCTAATGAGAAGAAATGAGTTTAACTTTCCTTAAAATATCTGACCTGATCTCATTAAGTTGAGTTGTATACTGATATTCAACTATTTTTGATATATAAAATCAGCAATTTCATGTTTCAGTTTAACACTTTTATTGCTTGACCATATGCTAATGAGATTAATACATCAATTAAGCTAAGCTGCTATTACAAAGAGGCATACAGATATGGAGGCTTAGATAGGATAGAAGCATATTCTCTTTCAAAAACTAGCTAAATAGCCCAGGCTAGCAGGGCAACTGTGCCCCATGAGATCGTTTAGGAACCTAGGTTCTTTTAGATTCCCTCAGTGCATTGACCTTGACCGAATGGTTAAATTGGGTGACTGTTATGTGTGTATTACAATTTTCATAAAAGAGGAAGGAGAACTTACTCATGGCAAGCGCAGTTTATCTTTAATTTGGAAACTATCCAGAAGTTGTACACATCTCTGCACACCCAATTGCCTGCACTTGGTTATGTGGGCACACCTGGCTCCAAGGGAGGCAGAAAAATGTACGTTCTAGCTGGACAACTGTGTGCCCCACTATGGAAGACAGGAAGGGTGGATTTGAGGGGACAAGCAGCCACTTGTCACACTCAACTCTCTCTTGCCTTTTTTAATGGAAAACCATGATTTCTCAGTAACATGATTGTTTTCTACCTCCAGTATTCCCACTAGGTTTCTTCTCCCAGCCTAACCCTGAAATTGCTCAGGTTTTACTGTCACACACTCCAGAGGTTTCTGCTGGTGACGATTTGGACAGAGTTGTGTCATGTATCCAAGTACCTTCGTACCTTCCCAGTGGGAAGGGAAAGCACAAATGCCGCATGTAGAGTCTTCTCAGGATGACAGAAATTGTAGACAGGGAAAGACAAGGCCATTGCAGAGCTTTTTTCTCCACCGAAAGAACAAGGGCAGGACCTTTCAACTTTTACCCTAAGTATCCTTGTTGTAAGACTAACCTCTAGGTCTTGCCCTATAACCATGATCCTAAAAGCAGGCTTGAAGGAAGAGCCTCTGGTGAGAGGCATCTGATGAAATTATTCTACTCTCTAGAGGAAATCACTTGGAGGTAAACCTCAAATCAGAAGCACTTTGGATGATGTGTCTTGGATATTGTCACATGGTCTGCCAGCAGGTCTCTAGTTGCTCTAGTCTAGACTTGTTCCCAGGACTTAAGCCTCCTGACCCAGTTTGGTTGATGATTGTGGTTTGAAAACATAATTCACCCTGCTCCCTTTCAGCTGTCTTAGCTTCTATGCTGCAGGATTTCCTTCAAAGCACAATTTATAACCCATTAAATGGGCCTTTCATTCCTTCTTCCTCAGGCTTACCCATCTAAGTAGCTCCAAATGGTCTCTCACCTTTAGCAGAGGAAAATGTGTGCCCACTGCTGTACATACAGCAATGCTTGTACACTGGTAACAGTTGTTACCACCTACAAATGCTTAAGGGCTAGGGTCTGTGGTAAATGTTATACATCTTCTATAGTCTTCACAAGAATTCCCCAAAGTAGGGATCATCATTTCCATTTTACAGATGAGGTAACTGGGCTCAGACAATTGAAGTCACATGCCTAAGTTCACCCAGGTGGCAGACATAAAGCTATGATTAGAACTAGATATGTGTGTAGTGACAATCTGTGCTTGTAGTTATGCCACCATCTGTATGGTCCTGTTCCTGCACTTAAGGCAGCCTCTTCTGAATGATCAGCCCACCGTGCGTGCCTAGGGCCCAGCAGGGTGTCTCAGGGAGGGCCAGGGCATGCCTAGGAACTTGGTACAAAGCTGTTTCCCAAACTGACTTGTAACTCACTGACTCATTCAAGAAGTGTCTGTGGAATGCTTGCCCTATGCCAGGTACTGGCTGAGTCTGAGTGCCCCACACCTCAACCCTCCTGGAACTCATCCAGAGCTGGGGGCCTCTGCGCCTCTGCTATTCCAGGTGCCCAGGGCCATCTGGTTTGTCTTCCTGCTCTTTGAGTGTGCTTCTAAAGTTCTCCTGCAAATGTTGTGATGGAGGGTGAGATGATAAAGGGCTGGATCCTCAATTGTGTAAGTTTCCCAGTCTGCTTGGATTGGGGACTGCCTCAAGAAGGCTATTGCTGAAATTGTTCCCTTTCTTTGCGCTGTGTGGGTAGAGCAGTGGTTACTGTCAGAGGGCATCGTCCCACAAGGCCTTCTTGCCTGTTGGTTGTGGGATGAGGTGGAGGCATTGTCTTAATCATTTTAAGTTTAAAAAATTACAATAGTGGCTGGGCACGGTGGCTTACACCTGTAATCTCAGCACTTTGGGAGGCTGAGGCGGGCAGATCACAAGGTCAGGAGATCGAGACCATCCTGGCTAACATGGTGAAACCCCATCTCTACTAAAAATACAAAAAATTAGCCGGGCATGGTGCTGGGTGCCTGTAGTCCCAGCTACTCCTGAGGCTGAGGCGGGAGAATGGTGTGAACCCGGGAGGTGGAGCTTGCAGTGAGCTGAGATCGCACCACTGCACTCCAGCCTGGGCGACAGAGCAAGACTCTGTCTCAAAATTACAATAGCAAAACGTTTTCTGTAGAAAAAATTTGAAAATATGGGTAAACAAGAAAGAAAAGATAGGGAAAGAAAATCACCCTGAACCCACTTATAGAGATAATGCGTATTGATATTTGGGTGTGTTTACTCCTATTCATGTGCTCATCTGCCTATCCCTAGTGGGATCTTTCTGTTTTAAAAGTTGCTTTTTGAATGTAATATAGCATGAACACATAACCACATTAATAAATATGTTGTTATGTCAATAAGTTTATCAATGTATATATTACATATATGTTAATAAATACATCATCATTTTGAATGAGGGTTCAGTTAATAAGAAGAAGAATTATATGCTACTTTCAATTTACAAAGTGCTTTCACATATATTAGTTCAATTATCTTTGTCAAAGATTATTAAACAGTCAGTGTGGTTCCTGGAATGTGGAATCATAGATAATTACCAAGTGCAAGACATTCCCCAGCCCACCTCATTCAAGGGAGACTGGTCACCTCCTTTCAGAGCATGGACCCTGACCTGACAGTCTAGAGATGGTGCAGGTTACTACAAAATAGAGCTCTGGCCCAGCACAGGCATGGAGTTGCTGTGCCTTTTGTCAAGAAAGGTAGCTGTCCACTTTTCCTCACTTTGAAAAAAAAATCAAACACCCCTCCTCCACCTCTGATCCTAGGAAATGGTTGAAGGGATTACCAAGCCTCGGGAGGTGGTTAATTATTAACTCAAGAGTAAATTTTGTGAGGGTTGGGTTAGGCAGTGAGGACTTTTAGGAAATTACTGGCAGCACTGTGGGAGCTGGTGGGTCTGTGTTGCGGGGAGGTACTCAGAGGCAGTGACTTAGCTGAACGAGTTCTTCCAGGCTGCTTGCAAATGGTCATCAAAGGACTTGTTGACCTTTTAACCTTGGGAGGGCAACTAAGTTGACTAAACCTGAGGTAAATCACATCAACTTCTACTGCCCGCCTTTCCCTGAGCTCAGATCCACGTAAACTTGTATTTCTCTTGAATTTCTCCAGTCTTTTTTCCCACCAACAGAATACCAAGTCTTCATTTATATCACCCACCTTCCATTGTAAACATAAAGCGGGATGTTGGCAGAGGAAAACTAGTTTAGTCAGCCCCAGAAAGACTTCTTCTCTGAATGCCAGTGTCCCTCAGCAAAGCTCTCACCAACACTGTAGCTCTACATAAGCCTCCTCAGACACAATCTCATTTCAGGCCCTTTTGGAGAAACCACAGGTCTACTAGCCATAGATGGTAATTTCTGGATGAGGGTTAGTTGTTGGTGTTAGTGATTCCTTGTAACTCTTCTGTAAGGTCGGTATTGCTGTCTTTGCTGTAGGGATGAGGAAACTGAGGTTTGGAGAGGTGAACTTGCTTCCTAAAGGCACATAGCTGTTAAGTGATAAAACAGGCATTTGACCCAAGTCTGTCTAAATCTTTCTCTGGTAGCATTCTGCCTACTTGGGCAGTAGTTCTCACATTCCTTTTAGCTGTAGAACCCCTGAAGTGGGATAGAATGCAGACAAACAAAGAAACAAGCCAGGTAAGAGCAGAGCTGCCCTGACTGGAGCTAATGGGGCCAGTCCCAGTCCCATAACCCCCCACCCCTGCCTCACCCCCGACATGCTTCCAGGCGGTCTGAGACACCTTCACAGGACACTGAGAGCTTAGTGTGAAAACTGTCACAGAAGGGATGCAGGGACACAAACAGAACATATTTGGATCTTTGAAACACTCTATGATCTTTCCAGGTAGTTAGGGCCCAGATACCGTCTGTCTTTGTTTACATGGCTTCTGTCTTCTTCCTCTCCTTAGCTATGGGGTGCTACTTTGGGAGTTGCTGACTGGTGAGGTGCCCTTTCGAGGCATTGATGGCTTAGCAGTCGCTTATGGAGTGGCCATGAACAAACTCGCCCTTCCTATTCCTTCTACGTGCCCAGAACCTTTTGCCAAACTCATGGAAGGTAAGTAAGCCCTGGCCTGAACCAAACTGGAGATGCTTTCTGAGTATTCACATGTTCTATTCAGACTGCTGGAATCCTGATCCCCACTCACGACCATCTTTCACGAATATCCTGGACCAGCTAACCACCATAGAGGAGTCTGGTTTCTTTGAAATGCCCAAGGACTCCTTCCACTGCCTGCAGGACAACTGGAAACACGAGATTCAGGAGATGTTTGACCAACTCAGGGCCAAAGAAAAGGTAAACAAAACAAAAAAAACAACAAAAAAACGTCTTTTCTCTGATGGTTCTGCCCATCCTGCAGGAACTTCGCACCTGGGAGGAGGAGCTGACGCGGGCTGCACTGCAGCAGAAGAACCAGGAGGAACTGCTGCGGCGTCGGGAGCAGGAGCTGGCCGAGCGGGAGATTGACATCCTGGAACGGGAGCTCAACATCATCATCCACCAGCTGTGCCAGGAGAAGCCCCGGGTGAAGAAACGCAAGGGCAAGTTCAGGAAGAGCCGGCTGAAGCTCAAGGATGGCAACCGCATCAGCCTCCCTTCTGGTCAGTGGCCGGGGACTGGCTGGGAAGTGGGAATGCATACACGTGTTTGTCTTTCCCCAAGCAGATTTCCAGCACAAGTTCACGGTGCAGGCCTCCCCTACCATGGATAAAAGGAAGAGTCTTATCAACAGCCGCTCCAGTCCTCCTGCAAGCCCCACCATCATTCCTCGCCTTCGAGCCATCCAGTGTGAGACTGTTTCCCAAATTAGCTGGGGCCAGAACACACAGGGGCACCTGTCCCCTGCTCTGTCCAGCCACCGACTGGTCCAGGCTTGCTCCATCCATAACTTCTGCCACCTCTCCTCGACAATGTGTATATACATGCACATATGTACGCAAACCCTTAGCCCTCTCCCTTGTCTCTCTAGATCCTATCCAACCCTTGTGATTCACAGTGACACCAGGTGAAAGCAGCAAAACCTGGGGCAGGAGCTCAGTCGTCCCAAAGGAGGAAGGGGAGGAGGAGGAGAAGAGGGCCCCAAAGAAGAAGGGACGGACGTGGGGGCCAGGGACGCTTGGTCAGAAGGAGCTTGCCTCGGGAGATGAAGGGTAAGTGCCAGATGACATGAAATTCTTTCTCTTGCCTGCTACTGATTCTCTTTATTCATTGAAGATCCCCTCAGAGACGTGAGAAAGCTAATGGTTTAAGTACCCCATCAGAATCTCCACATTTCCACTTGGGGTGAGTCTCATCTTCACCCTTTCACCAGCTGTTTCTGACAGTTTCCTCTTTTCCTCTGATTCAGCCTCAAGTCCCTGGTAGATGGATATAAGCAGTGGTCGTCCAGTGCCCCCAACCTGGTGAAGGGCCCAAGGAGTAGCCCGGCCCTGCCAGGGTTCACCAGCCTTATGGAGATGGGTAAGCATAGCTCCTCTTGAGAGTCTTGGCTGGCATCCCCCTTTTTCTGCCTGCTTTGTTCTAGCCTTGCTGGCAGCCAGTTGGGTGGTGCCCATCGACATTGAAGGTGGGTCTTCCTCTCCCTGCCCCCTGACTCCCCTGTTTCTCTTCCACTCTTGTCATCTTCACAGAGGATGAGGACAGTGAAGGCCCAGGGAGTGGAGAGAGTCGCCTACAGCATTCACCCAGCCAGTCCTACCTCTGTATCCCATTCCCTCGTGGAGAGGATGGCGATGGCCCCTCCAGTGATGGAATCCATGAGGAGCCCACCCCAGTCAACTCGGCCACGAGTACCCCTCAGCTGACGCCAACCAACAGCCTCAAGCGGGGCGGTGCCCACCACCGCCGCTGCGAGGTGGCTCTGCTCGGCTGTGGGGCTGTTCTGGCAGCCACAGGCCTAGGGTTTGACTTGCTGGAAGCTGGCAAGTGCCAGCTGCTTCCCCTGGAGGAGCCTGAGCCACCAGCCCGGGAGGAGAAGAAAAGACGGGAGGGTCTTTTTCAGAGGTCCAGCCGTCCTCGTCGGAGCACCAGCCCCCCATCCCGAAAGCTTTTCAAGAAGGAGGAGCCCATGCTGTTGCTAGGAGACCCCTCTGCCTCCCTGACGCTGCTCTCCCTCTCCTCCATCTCCGAGTGCAACTCCACACGCTCCCTGCTGCGCTCCGACAGCGATGAAATTGTCGTGTATGAGATGCCAGTCAGCCCAGTCGAGGCCCCTCCCCTGAGTCCATGTACCCACAACCCCCTGGTCAATGTCCGAGTAGAGCGCTTCAAACGAGATCCTAACCAATCTCTGACTCCCACCCATGTCACCCTCACCACCCCCTCGCAGCCCAGCAGTCACCGGCGGACTCCTTCTGATGGGGCCCTTAAGCCAGAGACTCTCCTAGCCAGCAGGAGCCCCTCCAGCAATGGGTTGAGCCCCAGTCCTGGAGCAGGTGAGTCTTCTTCCTCTTTTCTCTTTCCTTTCTCTGATGCTTCTCCTTTTGTCTTTTTGACCAGGAATGTTGAAAACCCCCAGTCCCAGCCGAGACCCAGGTGAATTCCCCCGTCTCCCTGACCCCAATGTGGTCTTCCCCCCAACCCCAAGGCGCTGGAACACTCAGCAGGACTCTACCTTGGAGAGACCCAAGACTCTGGAGTTTCTGCCTCGGCCGCGTCCTTCTGCCAACCGGCAACGGCTGGACCCTTGGTGGTTTGTGTCCCCCAGCCATGCCCGCAGCACCTCCCCAGCCAACAGCTCCAGCACAGAGACGCCCAGCAACCTGGACTCCTGCTTTGCTAGCAGTAGCAGCACTGTAGAGGAGCGGCCTGGACTTCCAGCCCTGCTCCCGTTCCAGGCAGGGCCGCTGCCCCCGACTGAGCGGACGCTCCTGGACCTGGATGCAGAGGGGCAGAGTCAGGACAGCACCGTGCCGCTGTGCAGAGCGGAACTGAACACACACAGGCCTGCCCCTTATGAGATCCAGCAGGAGTTCTGGTCTTAGCACGAAAAGGATTGGGGCGGGCAAGGGGGACAGCCAGCGGAGATGAGGGGAGCTGGCGGGCACAGCCCTTTCTCAGGGTTGGACCCCCTGAGATCCAGCCCTACTTCTTGCACTGATAATGCACTTTGAAGATGGAAGGGATGGAAACAGGGCCACTTCAGAGGGTCTCCTGCCCTGCAGGGCCTTTCTACCCGTGTCCACTGGAGGGGCTGTGGCCATCAGCTCTGGCTGTGTAGGGGAGGAAGGGGTGCATGCATGTCCCCCACCCTCCACAGTCTTCCTTGCCTTTAGAGTGACCCTGCAGAGTCACTCAGCCAAATCTGTCTGCTGCTCCCTCTCCTCAGCCAGTTGGGTGTGCGCAGAGCTGTCATAGGGTCCCTTTGTCAGCCCCGAGTTCAGCTTCCCAAACACCAGTGTTGGATATTCTGTGATTGATTTTGGTCCTCCTCCGCTGTCCCCCAACACCCAGGAATGGGAATCTGGCTTGGTTCGAGATAGGAGCTTTTCTGTGTCCTAAGCCCTTTCATGCTAGCAGGAAGACTGAAAGCAAGGTGGCCCAGTGTGGGGTCATAGGGCTTGATAGACCTGGCACTGCCTATCTGCACTTCCAGGTGCCCCACCTATTTATCTGAGCCCACAGGTGGAAAGGGGAACTGCCTCAGTGAGAACGGGGGGACGGGGATGTTAGGAAAAATACAGTAAAGTTGCAATGAAGAGGTTCATGAAGTATGTCCTTGTTCTTTTTGGAAACTCTCGGCAAAGGGCAAACCAGCAAGTATTGAGGGTACCCATCTAGCTACTTGGGGTCAGGACCTCGTCAGACCAGGTTCGGATACAATCATCTGCTCATCCCAGGAATAGTTTCTTGGGGGACTCACTCACTGGTGCCAGTTCTAAGTCAGAGACAAAATTCCACTGTCTGTTCCTTTTGCTGTCTGAACTTTATGTGTTACTCCCTTCCTTTGGTCTTCACTCTAATCCCTGGAGTTTGTGGGCTTTTGGTTATGTTTGGTTAGTAGATATCACCGCAATGCCCTAGAACAGCTATGAAGCAGAATACCATATGGCCACCTGGACATTGGGACTTGGGAATTCACTCTCAACTGGGCCATCCATGTTGTGATGCCCTTGAAGTAAAATGGAGCCAGCAGGAGTACCTTCTGTAAATGCATGTGGCAAAGTGCTATTTATAGGGTGCCCAGGGAGCCGCTGATGTACAATAACCTTGAGGTCCCCCATACTGAAAACTGACCAAGGCCTGTGCACAGGTAGCCCCTCATGCTGGGCTCTGGACCATGAGCTGAGTAGGAAGGATAGCAGAGGCCAACCCTGACCTTCCTGGAAGTTGTTTCCTTAACTTGAATGTTGAGCTTCCTCTAAAGCTTTCTCGTGTATGTCTTCTCCATGCCACTACTCTGAGGCCTCCTGTGTTATGTGTGAACAGTTGTCTTTATGTGGGAATGACGACTTGATTGGGAGTAGAGTCTCAAGGTCATTCCCCTCTTCCCTCAAGACTCTCTGAATGCTGCTCCACTGTCTTTTGTCTTGGAGGTCACTCAGCAGGTTCCTTGCATTTGCTGCCTGGATGTGCAGCTGGCAACAGTGATGAATTGGTCACTGCTCTTTCTCTATAACTGGGATAGATGTCCTGCCTTGGGGTCACTAAAGGGGTGACCTTGTTCCTTGCTTTATGAGCCCATTAGCACTTTGGTTCAAGGGGCCCACCAAGTCTTGGACGGGAAGGCGCTACTGGTTTTATTGCCCAAGGTTTTGTTATTGCTTCTCTTCTGTGTCCTTCTCTTTGTTCAGTGAAGCCAATATGTAAGATACTGTTTTTGTCCCCATTCCCCTACTCCTGAGCTAGGAGGAAAAAATGTGAATCTTACCAGCAGTTCCAGCCAACCAAGTGATTCTTCTTCATTCTTGATGGGGAGAAGTACATACAAAGTTTGTTCTGACAGGGCGCGGTGGCTCACGCCTGTAATCCCAGCGCTTTGGGAGGCAGAGGCAGGTGGATCACCTGAGGTCGGGAGTTCGAGACCAGCCTGACCAACATGGAGATATCCTGTCTCTACTAAAAATACAAAAAAATTAGCCAGGCATGGTGGCACGTGCCTGTAATCCCAGCTACTCGCAAGGCTGAGGCAGGAGAATCGCTTGAACCTGGGAGGCGGAGGTTGCAGTGAGCCAAGATTGCGCCATTGCACTCCAGCCTGGGCAACAAGAGAGAAACTCTGTCTCAAAAAAAAAAAAAAAAAAAAAAAAAGTCTGTTCTGTGGCCTCCTTCCCCCGGGCCCTCCATAACCTCAGGCTAAACCATGAGCACATCTGTATATCCTTGGCTCCACTAAATGGCCCTCTTGTGGCCCTCCAAACCATGCTGCCTATACACAGTGCTCTGTGGTATGAAGCAGAGATTTTTCCTTTGCTCATTTTTAACTTTTGCCATTGTGGTAGGTTGCAGCCATCTTTCTAGATGTAGTGTAACTGATGTAGTGTAACTGAATGATGGTCACCTGCCATTGAGTGAGAGGTTGAGTGCCATCCTTACTTGTCCACTGTGGGGAAAGATAAAGCAAGCCTGGGTCTTTGCTAAGGAAATAATTGTACCTGAAAGAAGCAAAAGCAGGGCTATCCAAAGGTGCTACTGTGAGCATCCATGAAGAAGGAACAGTTACCATCTCTCAGCTCCTACACACCTGGTCTCTGATGGGCCCCTGACTGCTGCACTCTCTCAGTGGGGCAAGGTTGGAGATGGGCTAAGGATCTGTATAGTAGTAGCAGGTCTCAGTGGCTTTCTATTCGCTCAGGTTCCCTTGTTCTGTGGTCCTGGTCGGGAGCAGGCCCTGGAGCTGTGGATGAAGCCACTTGAGTGGCAGTAGCCGGCCCCCCTTTCCTCTGCCTTCCCTTTGCACAAAGACACGTTCCTTCTGCTCTTGGCAGGTGCTAACTTCATGGAAGATGGTAATAGGAACAGATACTGCTCTCTGCCCCTGCTTCTTGGATTCTTCAGCTCCTACCGCTGATTCGGATTATCCCCTTTTGACCCTCTTGGGGATCCAGACTGCTGCCAGGAGGCTGAGTAGATACCTCAGTTATCTGTATGTTATTTCTGAGAGGCTTTGGCGGATCCTCTTCACTTGGCATCCTGTGGCATCCCTAGGGTCTGGTGGTAGCAGTAATAGCAACAATGATATCTTACATCTGGACAACTCAGAATAGTGCTAACTTTTCCTCCTGACCTTTGCAAAATGACATCATTTTCCTTGTACATTTGATACCCTTGCTAGTAGAGAAGGGGAAATGCTTAAAGATGAAAATTCAAGTGAAGAGAAATGAAAAAGTGGCTTGGACTAATTGCTGAGTGAGGCCACTGGGCTCAGAACTGAACAGGTTGGCTGCATTCCCCATTCTGCTTTTGCTGTGTGGCCATAGGCTTGTCTCTTTAGCCCCTCTCAGATTTCCTTCCTTTAAAAGCAATCATCACATGCTTTCCTCTCAAGGGAGTTGGGTGTATGTATCAGAGAAGGTCAGTGAAACACCATAGCTCCTTGCCAGCTCCTAGAGGAAGCTTCTTTCATCTATACAGGATGAATCGCTGAAGTTGAGAGTGTGGCTCTCATCACCTTTGCCTTGAGGGAACTTGCCTTTTCTTTCGTCCTTTGGCTTCTGGAAGAGGAGTGATTTGGAGGTGGTTGAGCATGACTAATGGGGGCCCTGGTCGGGCCCATGCCCTTCTGCCGCATTTATATAGCATCTGGTGTTGACAAGCATTCTTTCCTAATTCCCCCACTTAACTTGTCTGATGCTGTCTGCCAATGTCATCCTCACCACTTGTGTCTTACAGAGAAGGAAATGGGAGAGGGAGGTTGTGTCTTACAGAGAAGGAAATGAGAGAGGGAGGTTGGTAGCAACATCAGAGTGACAGTTGGCTGTCTCTCATTTCTTGGGGTCATCAGTCTGATTTGTTTAGAGCCTGGGATCATCCCAGTTCCTGGAAGAATCTTTGGAAAAGGGTCCCCTTGTTCTTGGGACATGTGTCATGGTCACTAAGCCCCCTTTCCCTCAGGCTACTGTTGCTCAGGGACACAATGAGATACCCCAAGGACATCTAGACCTGACTTTTCATGAACTCTCTTGCCTCTGTGGTCCCCACATTGGAGACCTCCCTCCCTCCTCCTTCCCTTGTGTGAAGGAGACACCTCCCGAGCAATCCTAACTCATCCAGCTCACTTTTAACAAAGCAAAGAGCAGAGGGCACTGAAGACTGGATGGCTGTGAATGGTACACCTTGGGGTTGAAACCGTGTTGGCAGGAACCTGGTGATAAAAGCTGCCTACTTCCTGGGTGTGTGAATTTGCACATATCTTTTCCCCTCACTGGACTTCAGAAGCCTACTGTGAACTGGGGACGATGCTATCTACTTTCCCTCCTGAAGCCCTTCTAACTTTCAAATGTATGGTCCTGGGGCCATGAGTCCTGCACAGAAACTGCAGCCTTGCCAGATTGCTTCCCTTGGTGCAGAAAAGTGTGTGTGTGTGTGTGTGTGAAATATACGTACGGTTTTACGTCAAAAACAGTCGAATATCAGCTATTTCATATGGTTCACCCTAATGTACCTGCCTCTCTCTTTGGCTTTAGGTCTGAGAATGACTTGTCTTTGTCAAGGTATACTATTGTTAGAAACGCATTACCAAATGCATCTCTTCTGTCGGATCAGCGTATTCCTAGATTAGGAATTCAAATTAATGAAAATTCACATATGAAAGGAAAATCCATTGCTATTTCTGGAGAGGACCTCAGTCCTGGGCTTTTCCCTGGCATTGCTACCTGGGTGGGTGCTCACCACTCAGGTGCTGGTGTTGGAAGGCAGGAGGAGGAAGCTGAAATCCTGCCGATTAAGGCTAATTAACAGGGTTTAGGTGCCTAATTATCATGACTCAGCCCGGGACTTATGGTTAGCCGTGCAGGCCAGGTGAGTCTCTTATGGACTTCCTCTCAGACTGCTCTTTCTCATTTTGTCCTGATGAGATATTGACAGTCATGTCCACCCGCTTCCTCATCCATTTCCCGTCTTGGGCCCTGGAAGTACGGGGGCCTCTGTAGGCTGCCTAGGGAGCCCTGGCTTTGCTCTTCGTGTTGGGCTCACTCCATGATCAGGAGCCGGTGGGACTGGTCCTTCCTGATTCTTACTGTCTGTGGTTCCCCATCCCCTACGGGGAGCCTGCTTTGGGCCTTGAGCTGGATAGAGAGAAGAGCTTTGGGGCCCAGCTGGTTATAGGAGCTGAGCTTTTCCACACCTCTCTTTGTTAACCCTTGGAAACAGACCTGCCTTTCACCTGACCCATCTTCCTACCTGTCTGGTCTGACCTGCCCTCTTTGAAAGCACTCATCACCTAGTTTTACTAGGCTGATTGGCAGATGTGGACATGACAGGTGTCTATCGAGATAGGTGTCTAACTAGTTAGGTGTCTCAGGATTGGACAGCAGAATACCATTCCAGGGGTGCACAGACAGGCCTCTCCTACCGGAACATGAGGGATAGACGTCTGGGCATTCTGAACCCAGAGGTCAGAGTAGTCACAAGCGGAGCCCTGGGGAGCGAGGGCCCCAGGGCCGTGGTGTTCCTTGCCCTGCGCTCACTGAAGTCCAAGGCCAGGTTTCAGAAATAGTGTGCTGCCTGTTCCTGAGATCCTTCACACCTGGACACCAACCCAGACAAAGCCTGACTTAAAATTTTGATACTGTATTCATCGTGGAATTTTTCAATAACTCTGATTTTTAAAAAATACTGCATTGCAATATGATTTACCTTGATTACTGAGGCTCTTTTTTTTTTGGCACCCCTTTAAATTTTAACCCAAGGTGAGGGCCTCACTCCACTCTATACCCAGCCCTGCCTGCCCCTCACCTGGACCTGTGAGAGGGGCTTAGGTACCACTGTGAAATACGTTTTAAATTTTTACTTGCCCTTCCCCTCAGGTCCTGAGTGAGGCAGTGGCTCTCTGGCGGTGCTCGCATTTAAATAGGAGTGTGTAGGCTTACAGCAATGAAACATCTAGGAGCTTTTAACTTTGGATCTATACCTGGGTGTGACATTTCCTTGGTGTTCTCTGGCTGCCTTTCTGGCTCTGCAGCCCTGAGGGCACTTGTGTGTGTGTGTGTTCTCTGGAGAAGGGAAGTGATTATGGCAGAGAGGCTCCTTTAGATTCTCCTCTTAAACCTCTTTGGAACATGTTTGAATTCCAGAAGTGAATGAACTTCATTCATTCTCTCGTCCAGATTTCAGAAGGGACTAAAGTGAACGGAGGCTTTTTCACTCCCTGGCATGCTAAGAGCCACATTCCCTAGCTCTGTGCCTGCACAGTGAGTCTTCAGAATTTGGCCCATCACACCCTCTGCTAGTATCGTTTCCACCACCCTCCTCATCCTCTGTCATCTTTATTTCATTCTCATCGTTTATCTCTACCTCCAGTTCAGATGCCATGCTGGCTGTGGCTCTTTTCTTCATCACCATCAGAGTGAGGCAAAGATGTATCCTGGCCTAGTTATAAAGACGAATAATACATGATAAGAAATCATTAATTTTTTTCCACGTGGGGGGCGGTGCTGTCCTAGTGATTCATATATATATAATTTTTGACTCCTTACAATAATTCTGGGATGTGGGTATTACCCCCATTTAAGAATGTGGAAACCAAGGCTCTGATGGCTCTGTAATTTGCCCAGGGTCACACAGCTAGGAAGCAAGTTGCTGATCTGCTTGGTTCCAAAGTCACCTCTCTTTTTCCTCTGAGCACATTTCTAAGCCACTACTTAGAAGCTCTTGAGATAAAGTTGGCCTAGCTCAGGTCCACCGAGGTTTTGAGATTGCCCTTTGCCCAAGGAGGAGTTGTGTCCTTGGCTCACCTGTCATCTGCCTGTGACTGGACTTGAACCCTCGCACGTCTCAGCTGACATCCTTGATGCTGCTGGCTGCCTTCCTCGCCCTGTTTCCTCTCCATGACTCCAGGGGTTTGAAGCACACAGGAGCTGGACATGTCAATTCTGTAGCTCTTCTCCCAATACCACTGAAGGCCGTGAGCCTCTCTCCTGTTTCCAGCCTGCAGGTGCCCTGTTGCTGCTCTTCATTCCAGCTTCTCCTCACTTTTCTCTCAGTCTCTTGAGCTTGGAAGCCTTATTGTAGCTTGTGTCTCCTCCCTGGGCACTTGAGGTCAGGCTTTTGCCTTTTTGTCACATTGAGCCACATGCCTTTGATACACAGTTGTAGCAAAGAAGGGAGGTGATGAACTTGCTCACTTTCTTTTCTGATTTCCCTCCCTACTCATCCTGCACTCCCCACCGAAACCCAGATATCTTATAGTCTAAGGCTTGTAGAGGATTAAGGAAAGGAATTGGAGATGGGTTTTACTTAGTTCACAGAAAAGCTTTCTTTGGGATTTTTCCTCCCCCTTAGGGCTTTTAAGTCTAGGTGAAGTGAAAGTTCACACATGTGTTTGTTTGGTTGCTCTGTAATTAGCTACTAGTTTTTATCCCTAGACCTTCTCTGCTCCAGTGTCTTGTTCATGTGTCCTGACCCCGTGTCCTTGAATTCCCACTTTGCTTTGGGATTTAAGTTATTGTATGTTGTCAACAATATTTAAAGATGAAAAAGTCCTGAAGGAAACTTACCAGGTTCTTTCCTTTGGCTTTTTTTTTTTTTTCTTTCGAGGTACTGTAAATTGTTAACTAGGGATGCCAAGCAGGCTTGGTTCAATGGCTAAACCTCTTATTGTATTACAGTGTAATGCTGATCTCAGCCTGGTCTCAATGCCAGAGCACACAGAGACTTGAATAAAACTGTTATAACGATTACCTCTGGTTTGTTGTGGTTCTTTGTAAACTCA